CTCCATACTAAGATGAGGTTGTGTTCCTGTGTCTAGGAAACGCTGGAAATTAAGTGTACAGCAATCAAAAAACCTTGACATCATCCTTGATGTCTCTCTTTTTCGCACACTCCAATTCACTCCATTAGGAAACTGTATTGGCAGAATCTAGTGAATCTTGTCCTTCAAGGCCTCTCTCTGCAAGGCTCCCATGAGCCCTGGGGGCTTATGGAGAGTTCTGGGTGGGCAGAGGAAGCCAGACTGCGTTAGGGAAGCAAATTTGGGACCTAAATTTCCTAAGAAGGTTTTAGGGGATAGGGACCCCAATCTCTAAGACCCCAGGATTCTGTTAAGATTTATTTTCTCATTCCAAATAAATGTTCACTGGCAAGCCCTAATTCTGTCTTCTCTTTCTTAAGCAGCCCTCCCTTCCTTCTCCCCACACAACTGTGTATGCTTCAGGCCCCAGAAATCCTTCCCTGCTTTGAGGTCTGGCGTTTACCAGGGCAGGGCTTGAGAATAGAGGTGTAAATTTGTCAGAAGGAAACAGGGGCCGCGCAGTAAGAGAGTAGATCCTCATATAACATGGCAGAAAGTCAATGGATAAATCAAGAAATCGCTATGTAAGTTTCTTTTTTTATTTTTTTATTTTATTTATTTATTTTTTTTTTGCGACAAGCGGGTGACCACTAGAAGAAATTAACGGAGGAATTGTTAAAAAGAGCTGTGATGGGAGGGAGAAGTGGCCTGTTGCTTTCATTATAAGCAAATCTAGATAATTTTATTTTCTAATAAGTAAGTGGGCGTTACTTTCATGTATTTTTTTAAAAGAAAATTAAATAAAAATACAAAACAAACAGAATACAAAACAGGAGAATAAAAAAGCAAACACGCACGCAACACAAAAGAGCCTTGGCGGTTGGGAGCCAGCGGGCGGGGGCGGGGGCAGGGGAGAGGGCGGGGCTTAGGACCCTGGGCGGGGCCAGGGCCGGGTCTCCTTAGGGCCCGCCCCAGCGAAGGGGCGGGGCGCAGATCTGTTTCCCTCAGACTCCATCTGCCCGGGGCCGCTAAGGGAGCGCAAGGTCAAGTTCGCCTTGGCCCCGCCTCCAGCTCAGGTACTAGGGGATCTAGACCTGAGGCTGCCCGGGCCGGAGGCAGCCTTGAGTCCCGAGACCAAACGTCGTTTCCCTCTCGGACCTCGGGCGCCGGGCCGCGCGCTGACCGACAGCCCCTGCTAGGCCCAGCAGGTCCCCTAGTCCCCCGCAGTCCCCCGAGACTCGCCGAGCGCCGTTGCTGAGCCCTGCAAATAGCAGGTAAGCGCAGCGTGGGCCCCTCGTCAGCCCACCTGTTTTGACTTGGGGAATATTTCTTCCACAGCTACCTGCTTCAGCCTAGATCCTGCCATGAAGCGGACTGCTGCTCCCTGGCTCCCACTCTGATCTGCTTTTCACTCTTGCCTTGTCTCCCAATTAATAAGGTAAATATCTCTTTTAGTCACCTTCCACTCTGCTCCCTGACATGAGCTTTTGTCCCCATAAAAGCAGGGTGGCCACTGCAACAGGTGTGGATGTGCCTGACAAGATGAAGAGCCGAATACCTGTGGTGCTCCTGGCCTGTGGCTCCTTTAACCCCATCACCAACATGCACCTGCGCATGTTTGAGGTGGCCAGAGATCACCTACACCAAACAGGTCAGTCAGGGGGCCCTGAGTCCAACAGAAGATATGTGCAACACCACTGCTCTCTCTTACCTAGGAATGTACCAGGTCATCCAGGGTATCATCTCTCCTGTCAACGACACCTATGGGAAGAAAGACCTCGCAGCTTCTCATCACCGAGTGGCCATGGCCCGGCTGGCCCTGCAGACATCCGACTGGATCCGGGTGGACCCTTGGGAGAGTGAGCAGGCACAGTGGATGGAGACAGTGAAGGTGCTGAGGTAATGGTAGTCACTCTCCTGTGTGATGACCAAGACATGATCTTGTGTTGTCCTCATTTTACAGATAAAGAAACTGAGGCTCAGAGAGGCTACGTTAATCACGGTCACACACAAATAGGACGTGGAGCTCCCATCTGTGGAGCTCTGAAGCCATGCTTATGGCCATCTTCAAAACAGGGATCTGCAGGCTGGGAACATGATGTGGCTGGCTTTACACCTCCCACAGTTGCCCTCCAATCTTTCCTGAAGACCAGTGGGACTGCTGAGGACACCAAGAACATGCCCCCAGGGTCAATCCACAGGCCCAAGGTACCACTCAGGCAGGCAGCAAGAAGCAGTTAATGGTCATGCCCCATAGAGGCGCAGTGGAAGTCCCTGGCAAATGCATGTTGTATTGGAAGTAATTATTTCCACAACAAAGTTCAGAGATCCAGCTAATATTCAAAGTAGGGTCAACCTGAACTAGGACCTTCAAGGTAAGTAAAATGAGAATCACCACCACCTTTTAACATACCCTGAGCCCATATGTTTACAACACAGGCATCATCACAGCAAACTGCTCAGATCTCCACCCCAGATGGAAGGCCCAGACCATGGCAAGGCACTCTTCTCGACCCCTGCAGGTGGGTGCTGATCCTCTTGTCTGTAGGAGAATTAACTTTACTGGGTCCATCCTTGTTTTTGCAGCTGTGCCTGAGCTGAAGCTTCTCTGTGGGGCAGACGTCTTGAAGACCTTCCAGACCCCCAACCTCTGGAAGGATGCGCACATCCAGGAAATAGTGGAGAAGTTTGGCTTGGTGTGCGTGGGCCGAGTAGGTCACGACCCAAAAGGTTACATCGCAGAATCTCCCATCCTACGGATGCACCAGCACAACATTCACCTGGCCAAGGAGCCTGTGCAGAATGAGATCAGTGCCACATACATCAGGCGAGCCTTGGGCCAAGGGCAGAGCGTAAAGTACCTGATTCCCGATGCTGTCATCACGTACATCAAGGACCATGGCCTCTACACCAAGGGCAGTACCTGGAAAGGCAAAAGCACCCAGAGCACTGAGGGCAAGACAAGCTAGGGAGGGGGGACTCAGCACCCACACCTCCTCCAACAAGCTCCTGCTGGGGAGAGGGCTGTTAAGGTTTCTGTTTTACTTTGGTTTTTGCTTCTCCATTTTTCATTTGCTTTATTTCTACAGTGATTCTACTTCTGAGGAGTCTTCTGTCCCAGGAAGAGATACCTTCTTTACAGGAGAGGAAAGGTCTAAATCACAAGGATAGACATTTATCAAAGAAGTTAAAATGGTGTGGCAGGTCATTAGGATTAGGCAGAATCTCTCAGAGCTGCTGGACAAGGAGGTCTACTTATTTTGTGTGGATGGTAATTATGGCATGCACGCTGAATGCAGTTCTGAGCATGGCAGCGGCCCCTGAGGGTCAGATCAGAATTGCCCACAATGTGTTTTTTAACTAGGACCAGGTGCAGCATGCTAGTCTTGATTGGAAAGATTTGACAGGATGCTAATTACTGAACAGTGGGTTTTGTCAACGCCCTGGTTTCAGAATATGAACTGAGGAGTCAAACAGTTGGAAACAGCACATTGCTGATTTACACTGGATCTTGCCTTAGAAACCATTGTCTGCCTGCCTAACCAGCTTTTCATAAAATTTAAACAAAACTCTTTCTACGTAGTGATCCTCAAGCAATATTTTTGATACAGCAAGTGTCAAACTTGCTATAGCATAAAAGCCGGGGCTCCTGATTTCCAGGTTTCTAAAAAGGAACTGAGGTAAAACAGATGCCTGACCGTTTTAAAGGATCTTTTTTAATGTTTTATGACTGCCTGTCTGTTTGAATACTGGCAAAGGGATAAATAATAAATTGACATCAAAAAGTACTAATGAAAAATTTCTCTTTTTTCTTCCTTTG